GGAACCGGTTCCAGGAGCGCGGGAGCTCGTCTGCCAGGAGACCCAGCCGGGAGGGACCGATGCTGCGTGATGCAACCCCTTCGAGGGACTGAGTCAAGAAACCAAGGCTGGGGGTCTCGTGGAGTCAGGCGGAGCTGGGGATTAGGACTCGGGGCTTGTGTCTCCCAGGCGTGTTTTTTTGTTGTTGTTTTGTTTTTTTGCCGCAACATCTTCCTTATACTGGGTGGGGTGGGGGCGGGGGTGGTCTGTATTTCCAGACCTCCTCCATGGTGGTCTGGCTGTGTGGAGGGCAGGGCACAGTTCCTTGACTTGGCTCATTCCCCCCCAACGCCCCCCCTTTCTTTTTTTTTTGAGATGGAGTCTCGCTCTGTTGCCCAGGCTGGAGTGCAGTAGCGTGATCTCGGCTCACTGCAATCTCCGTCTCCCGGGTTCAAGCGAATCTCCTGCCTCAGCCTCCAGAGTAGCTGGGACTACAGGCACCCACCACCACGCCCGGCTAATTTTTGTATTTTTAGTAGAGACAGGGTTTCACCATATTGGCCAGGCTGGTCTGGAACTCCTGACCTTGTGATCCGCCTGCCTCGGCCTCCTAAAGTGCTGGGATTACAGGCGTGAGCCACCGCGCCTGGCAGGCTCATTCCCTTTTTATGCCTTCGTTTTTGATAGATGACCTGGGGATGGGAGAAATGCTGCAGAGGTGGTTTATTTACAGTGAATTGTTAATTTGGTTGTGGGGCTAGTATTAGGGGCACATTGGGAAAACACAGGCTGGGCAGAGGTTGGTAGGTTCACAACAGTTATGCCCACTGGGTGCTGATGGATTTGGGGGCTGTCGTCGGCCTGGCTTGGGGCCCTAGTGGTGGGGCTACAAGGCTTGCTCCTAGATCTACTCCAAGTGAACATTTAAGATCAGTGACTTGGATGGAGACTTAAAAAGGAAGTCAGCTGACTCCGTGTAGTCATCCAGAGCTGTGAGGAATGACAAGTGCACAGTATAAAATCAAGATTCTAATTGAAGGTAACTGGGCAGAAGGATGGGCCGAGATTAACGGTGTGAATGTGACTGACGATTCCTGTGCTGAGGCCTCTGCTGGACTTAAGAAAGTCAGCTGAGGAGTTCAGGCCCTGTGCCTGGCTCAAAGGCCCAGGGACCCAGGCCCTTAGCTTCTGCCCTGCTCTCTGGATGGAGGCTGTGGGACTGCTCTGTGCAGTGTGAAGCCTCCATCCGCTACACAGGTCCAAGTGGGTGGCAGGGGGAGCGAGAATGCCTGATTCTGGACTCCTTGGTTAGGCTCCCTGGGTTCTAATCCCAGTTTTGCCAATTCCTAGCTGTGTGACCTTGGGCAAGTTGCTTAACATTTCTTTCTGGGCCTTAGTTTCCTCATTGGTAAAATGTGCATAATAATAATCCCTTCCTCATAACATTGTGAGGCTGAAATGAGAAAATGCATGTAAAGTGCTTAATGTATCTGGCACATGTTGTTTAACAAATATTAGCTGCTGTTGTTATTGCTAATAATAGTAATATGCCCACTTCTGGGTAGGGATATTGGCCAATGCAGAGCTTGTACTCAGGAGGCCACCAGGACCTGTCACGCAGAGGGCCTGTCAGCGGTGTCCTGTTGCAAGGGGCAGTTTATTAAGAAAAGACTAAAATACTTGCTAGGAAGGACTAGAATGAGGCTTCCTGTGGGCCAGTGCAGGGGACAGAGCTGGGATCCAGGGCTGGGGACTTTTAGAGTCAGGGATGTGATTCAACATAAGGAAGAACCTCTGCTCTGGCTCTTGGATCTGCCGCCAAATGGAAGGGACAGCTCCTGAGCTGGAATGCTCTCCCCACCTAGCTGACCTTCCTCCCAGCACAGCTCCAATGCAGGCATGTGCATCCACCACCCTTCCACGCACACTTACTGAGCACCTGCCAGTGCTGAGCAGGGTTTAGAGACTGCAGACTCTGCAGTGATTGAGATGGACAGCGTCCTTAGATTCTGGTTGGGTAGACAGGTGATAAACCAGTGAACAGATGTGAACATTAGACCTATGATGAATAAAATCAGGCTAGTGTGGTGGGGTGGGGATGCAAGCTGTTCAGGGAAGTGACATGGGAATGGAAACCTGGTTGATGAGAAAGAGCCAGTTCTGGGCAGAGGGAATGGCAGATGCAGAGGCCCTGAGTGGGGAGAGAAGGCCCACGTGATGGGACCATAGTGAGTGGCTGGGAAATGAGGTTGGTGGGGAGCAGGAGCTGGGGACTGAAGTCTGGCCTGATGGTCCACCCCATTTTGGGGGCCACTTTCTCCTCCTCCAAGCCCACTCAGCCTTTGGTTTGCTCTCTGCACAGTGCAGACTGTACTTGACCTTGGTTCATCCCTTATCAGCTCCTGGGGCTCTGGGATCTTGGTGTGCTCATTCTTGCCTCTCCTGTTGTTCGGGGCACACTGCCTGGCTCCCGGGGGTCCTCAGTAAATGCTTGTGATGTGACTATTGAGGGGGGCATTTTGATCTGGAACAAGTGGGGAAACAGATACCTGTTTGAAGATGCTATGAATCATTTGTGGGCACCACCTGGTGCCAAACTCTGGCCCCCGTTCTGAGAACCAGATGGGGAAGACCTGGGCACTCAGGTTGGGCCTGACTATGGTAGGTGGTATTTGGCCCTCCCTACCCTTCCTCCTCAGCAGTGGGGTGGTAGGGAGAAAAGACAAAGCTGGGGGAAACTACAGACCAGTTTCGGGGGGATGGGAGGATGACACTGTCATCCTGGAAAGCAGGTGTAGTCCATGGGCCGGGGCAGGTTGGAAACCTTGTCTTGCTTTCTGTTTGGGGTTAAAGGTGCTCCAGATGTTCCAGTCTGCCCTCCCTTCCCTCCTTGTCTCCTGTGGCCTTTTCCTGCTTCCCATCATACCCACAGGATCGGGAGGGAGGGGTGCTGACAATGTTGTAAGGGGAGAGCCTGGGTACTGTGGGCCAGAGGATCTTCCCTTGGCCTGTAGACCTTGGGCAAAGGTCAGGTGGGTGAGGAAGCCCATTGCCCACCCTCTGGGGTCCTCCTCCTCTTTGCCCCTCCTAGCTCCCATCATCTCCTTCTCTTTTCCCAGACCTCATCTCAGTCTGAAGGGCAGTCCAATAGCCAGTGAAGGCCTGGTCCTGCCCTCACTCTGGTGCGTAGTCGAGAGGAGAGAGCACTGGAGGGGATGGAAGAAGAGAAGGGGAGATGTGGGTCAAGGTGCCGTGGCTGAATGGGGTTGGGGGAGAGCTTCTCTTCACTCACATCGACTCTCCCTCTGTAGGCCTCCACCATGGACAGAGGCCAGGCCCTGCCCCTCCCAGGCAGCCTGGCTCCTTCTGCTGGGCCCTGAAGGCAGACGGGATAATGTGGTTGGCCAAGGCCTGTTGGTCCATCCAGAGTGGTAAGTGCTCTGCTATTGTCCTTTGTACACCCCTTTCCCTCCCTGGGGTCTCCTCTCTCTCCAGAGATGCCCTGTATCCAAGCCCAATATGGGACACCAGCACCGAGTCCGGGACCCCGTGACCACCTGGCAAGCGACCCCCTGACCCCTGAGTTCATCAAGCCCACCATGGACCTGGCCAGCCCCGAGGCAGCCCCCGCTGCCCCCACTGCCCTGCCCAGCTTCAGCACCTTCATGGACGGCTACACAGGAGAGTTTGACACCTTCCTCTACCAGCTGCCAGGAACAGTCCAGCCATGCTCCTCAGCCTCCTCCTCGGCCTCCTCCACATCCTCGTCCTCAGCCACCTCCCCTGCCTCTGCCTCCTTCAAGTTCGAGGACTTCCAGGTGTACGGCTGCTACCCCGGCCCCCTGAGCGGCCCAGTGGATGAGGCCCTGTCCTCCAGTGGCTCTGACTACTATGGCAGCCCCTGCTCGGCCCCGTCGCCCTCCACGCCCAGCTTCCAGCCGCCCCAGCTCTCTCCCTGGGATGGCTCCTTCGGCCACTTCTCGCCCAGCCAGACTTACGAAGGCCTGCGGGCATGGACAGAGCAGCTGCCCAAAGCCTCTGGGCCCCCACAGCCTCCAGCCTTCTTTTCCTTCAGTCCTCCCACCGGCCCCAGCCCCAGCCTGGCCCAGAGCCCCCTGAAGTTGTTCCCCTCACAGGCCACCCACCAGCTGGGGGAGGGAGAGAGCTATTCCATGCCTACGGCCTTCCCAGGTTTGGCACCCACTTCTCCACACCTTGAGGGCTCGGGGATACTGGATACACCCGTGACCTCAACCAAGGCCCGGAGCGGGGCCCCAGGTGGAAGTGAAGGCCGCTGTGCTGTGTGTGGGGACAACGCTTCATGCCAGCATTATGGTGTCCGCACATGTGAGGGCTGCAAGGGCTTCTTCAAGGTACCGCGCAGCCCCAGGTGGGGCCTTTTGTTGACAGCTTGTTCCGTGTTGCCCCCCCACCCAGCGCACAGTGCAGAAAAACGCCAAGTACATCTGCCTGGCTAACAAGGACTGCCCTGTGGACAAGAGGCGGCGAAACCGCTGCCAGTTCTGCCGCTTCCAGAAGTGCCTGGCGGTGGGCATGGTGAAGGAAGGTGTGTGGCTGGGGTGCGGCCCAGCGGGGCAATTCCTTCCTCACCCCTACCCATTCCTTTGCAGTTGTCCGAACAGACAGCCTGAAGGGGCGGCGGGGCCGGCTACCTTCAAAACCCAAGCAGCCCCCAGATGCCTCCCCTGCCAATCTCCTCACTTCCCTGGTCCGTGCACACCTGGACTCAGGGCCCAGCACTGCCAAACTGGACTACTCCAAGGTGAGGTCCCACCCCGTGTCTGCCTTGGGGAGGGGGTGCTGACCCCACTGGACCGTCTTCCTAGTTCCAGGAGCTGGTGCTGCCCCACTTTGGGAAGGAAGATGCTGGGGATGTACAGCAGTTCTACGACCTGCTCTCCGGTTCTCTGGAGGTCATCCGCAAGTGGGCGGAGAAGATCCCTGGCTTTGCTGAGCTGTCACCGGCTGACCAGGACCTGTTGCTGGAGTCGGCCTTCCTGGAGCTCTTCATCCTCCGCCTGGCGTACAGGTGAGAGCCACTGACTGTCTGCCCAGCCCCTTCTGATCGCTCTTCGTGCCCATCTGCCTGCCAGGTCTAAGCCAGGCGAGGGCAAGCTCATCTTCTGCTCAGGCCTGGTGCTACACCGGCTGCAGTGTGCCCGTGGCTTCGGGGACTGGATTGACAGTATCCTGGCCTTCTCAAGGTCCCTGCACAGCTTGCTTGTCGATGTCCCTGCCTTCGCCTGCCTCTCTGCCCTTGTCCTCATCACCGGTGAGTGACCAGCACCACACCAGGTCCAAGGGGATGTACAGCTAATCCTGTACCCTTCCCGCAGACCGGCATGGGCTGCAGGAGCCGCGGCGGGTGGAGGAGCTGCAGAACCGCATCGCCAGCTGCCTGAAGGAGCACGTGGCAGCTGTGGCGGGCGAGCCCCAGCCAGCCAGCTGCCTGTCACGTCTGTTGGGCAAACTGCCCGAGCTGCGGACCCTGTGCACCCAGGGCCTGCAGCGCATCTTCTACCTCAAGCTGGAGGACTTGGTGCCCCCTCCACCCATCATTGACAAGATCTTCATGGACACGCTGCCCTTCTGACCCCTGCCTGGGAACACGTGTGCACATGCGCACTCTCATATGCCACCCCATGTGCCTTTAGTCCACGGACCCCCAGAGCACCCCCAAGCCTGGGCTTGAGCTGCAGAATGACTCCACCTTCTCACCTGCTCCAGGAGGTTTGCAGGGAGCTCAAGCCCTTGGGGAGGGGGATGCCTTCATGGGGGTGACCCCACGATTTGTCTTATCCCCCCCAGCCTGGCCCCGGCCTTTATGTTTTTTGTAAGATAAACCGTTTTTAACACATAGCGCCGTGCTGTAAATAAGCCCAGTGCTGCTGTAAATACAGGAAGAAAGAGCTTGAGGTGGGAGCGGGGCTGGGAGGAAGGGATGGGCCCCGCCTTCCTGGGCAGCCTTTCCAGCCTCCTGCTGGCTCTCTCTTCCTACCCTCCTTCCACATGTACATAAACTGTCACTCTAGGAAGAAGACAAATGACAGATTCTGACATTTATATTTGTGTATTTTCCTGGATTTATAGTATGTGACTTTTCTGATTAATATATTTAATATATTGAATAAAAAATAGACATGTAGTTGGAACTGAGATTCAGTCTGTCTCTGATGCCCCCTCC